CCGCAGAGTGGAGAGCGCCCCCCGCGCCGCCCCGCGGCCCGCCGCTCACACAGCCCTCCAGGCGGGAGCCCCCCGGACTCCCCGCCGCGCTTTACGCCCCGTGTCGGTTTCCCTGGAAATTTCCGCCTCCACATCACAAGATGTCAGAAAGGTTAGCGAATTGGTTAGCAAAGTGGAGACAAAATCTGATGAATTTGATATGACGAATGACCTCGAATGCCACAGTTGCGGAAAGGAAGCAGAACTGTTCAAGCTCTAACTGCTGTTCCTGCCCTAGATACCTGTGATGTTCCACATAGGCTTTTTAAAGCTTTTATTCTGAAATGTGGTCTCTTGTTAAAAACATTACCTTTCGGTATAACCTCTACGTCCTACATGCGTTTGCATAATCCGGTATAGATCCCTGGATCCCTGGTACTAATGATTTAATGACCGCTCAATTTGGACGAAAGAACCAAATTCCACCTCCCCCCCGCCCCCCAGTTTTCTAATTGTAATTTTGAGATTTTGATCAGCATTTCTGGAATTGGGGGCAAAAATACAAAAACCCACACGAAACTGCAGTCATGATCTCTCCGTGGTGCTGAAGCAACGCTCCCCGCTCTGTTCGGTCACTCTCAGGGCACCTAGTCGTTTGTTTTGAGATTATCATATTCATTTCAGCTTTTAATTTGAATTCTAATAGTAAATGTTTTTGTCTCTCAATGGTAACTTTCTTCTCATTTAACTAGGTATAAAATCGAGCCAAGATCTTCAATCTTTTAGTTTTCGTATAAGGATAGCAGAATTTGAAAAATTACCTTTTTTCTATTATTTTAGCGTAGCACTACAATTCCTCCTTTTATTGCTGTCCCGCCACAGGCCCAGATTCTGCCCTGTGGGCGGAGAAACGGTAGCTGGACTAGAAAACCTCAGGTAGATTCTAGCACCAAGCTCGGTTCTCAGAACTACATTTCCCACAAACTTGGACTACACCTCCCATGAGGGCTCGGGCGCCTGCGCAGAAGACGCACAGTGACAGCTTCCTTTCTCGGAAACGCGGCGCGGCCGGCTGCCGGAAAGTAAGTGTGGGATTTTTGGAGTGGGTTACTTTGAAACTGTTGTATCCCTTTGCTCTCTTTTCAGACAGGGCAGACCTGTATGGTTCGTTTATTCCTGGGGTTGTCATATCATGGCTTATAATGACACAGACAGAAACCAGACTGAGAAGCTCCTAAAAAGAGTACGAGAACTGGAGCAAGAGGTGCAAAGACTTAAAAAGGAACAGGCCAAAAATAAGGAGGACTCAAACATTAGAGAAAATTCAGCAGGAGCTGGAAAAACTAAGCGTGCATTTGATTTCAGTGCTCATGGCCGAAGACACGTAGCCCTAAGAATAGCCTATATGGGCTGGGGATACCAGGGCTTTGCTAGTCAGGAAAACACAAATAATACCATTGAAGAGAAACTGTTTGAAGCTCTAACCAAGACTCGACTAGTAGAAAGCAGACAGACATCCAACTATCACCGATGTGGGAGAACAGATAAAGGAGTTAGTGCCTTTGGACAGGTAAGGGCCAATACACTGTTTCTCAAAGCAAGCTAAAACCCAGTATCTTTGTCTAACTCCACAGGTGATCTCACTTGACCTTCGCTCTCAGTTTCCAAGGGGCAGGGATTCCGAGGACTTTAATGTAAAAGAGGAGGCTAATGCTGCTGCTGAAGAGATCCGTTATACCCACATTCTCAATCGGGTACTCCCTCCAGACATCCGTATATTGGCCTGGGCCCCTGTAGAACCAAGCTTCAGTGCTAGGTTCAGCTGCCTTGAGCGGACTTACCGCTATTTTTTCCCTCGTGCTGATTTAGATATTGTAACCATGGATTATGCAGCTCAGAAGTATGTTGGCACCCATGATTTCAGGAACTTGTGTAAAATGGATGTAGCCAACGGTGTGATTAATTTTCAGAGGACTATTCTATCTGCTCAAGTACAGCTAGTGGGCCAGAGCCCAGGTGAGGGGAGATGGCAAGAACCTTTCCAGTTATGTCAGTTTGAAGTGACTGGCCAGGCATTCCTTTATCATCAAGTCCGATGTATGATGGCTATCCTCTTTCTGATTGGCCAAGGAATGGAGAAGCCAGAGATTATTGATGAGCTGCTGAATATAGAGAAAAATCCCCAAAAGCCTCAATATAGGTGAGTTAAAAATAAAAAATAAATGGCACATGATTCTCAAACTTTCTTTTCTCTTTTTCTCTAGTATGGCTGTAGAATTTCCTCTAGTCTTATATGACTGTAAGTTTGAAAATGTCAAGTGGATCTATGACCAGGAGGCTCAGGAGTTCAATATTACCCACCTACAACAACTGTGGGCTAATCATGCTGTCAAAACTCACATGTTGTATAGTATGCTACAAGGACTGGACACTGTTCCAGTACCCTGTGGAATAGGACCAAAGATGGATGGAATGACAGAATGGGGAAATGTTAAGCCCTCTGTCATAAAGCAGACCAGTGCCTTTGTAGAAGGAGTGAAGATGCGCACATATAAGCCCCTCATGGACCGTCCTAAATGCCAAGGACTGGAATCCCGGATCCAGCATTTTGTACGTAGGGGACGAATTGAGCACCCACATTTATTCCATGAGGAAGAAACAAAAGCCAAAAGGGACTGTAATGACACACTAGAGGAAGAGAATACTAATTTGGAGACACCAACGAAGAGGGTCTGTGTTGACACAGAAATTAAAAGCATCATTTAACCATAGACAATTTGCCAGGATCTAGGAACCACCTAATGGTAGGTGGACAGAAAAGGAAAAAAAAAAAAATTTACTTGCAAGTACTAGGAATTCAGATGATCAGCTCTTAAAAGAAAAAAAAAAGCAAAAAGACTAAAGCCCTATTAAGGAAGTTATTGCTTTAATAAGAAATTTCAAATATTCTCTTATCCCGGTCCAAAAGGATTAAGCGATTAAAGAACGTAAAATGGAGATGTATTTACATACACCTGGAAACCTGTGCCTTGTATTCAAATTCATTAAAGCCTAATCCTGCAAGTATCTGATTTGTTGTGTTTTTCTCTCCAAAGCAG